GGAAGCTACCAGATCTTTGCCACTCAATCCTCCATAAGTTCTAGTTTTATATCAGGTGGATGCCTCACTGCATCCATCTTCTCAGCTTGGCCACCCCCTTGCTACCAAGTTGCAGCTCAAAACGCAGCTTTCTACTGTCTCTTGATCTCTTTACTCTGCCCATATCTGTGTAAACTCTCCTCAGTTACCCATTTGAGTTTGCCACCTGTTTCCTGCTAAAACCATGTTGATAAAGGTCTGTATGAAAAGACTATTTACAGAAGTGGGCAAGGTTAAGGAAACAAACAAACAAAAAAAGAGATAAGTTTGGGCATCCAGATTTTAGTAACAGCAGGAAACCATTATCATCCCTAGGCCTAAGAGGGCAGGGGGAGAAAAACATATTACCATAGCATGGATGAGAGCTGGAGCCATGGAAGAGAGGACACCCAACAGAAGCTCTGTCATGTAGACTCAGCCAGTGTCAACTGTGGCAGGAAGGGAATAGGAAGAACAAATATTCCAGTCTCGCTCTCTTTCTCCCCATTCCTCCCTTCCCTCTTCCTCTCTCTCTTTCTCTCTTCTCCCCTCCAATCCTGTATAAACCCAATCTGAAGCCAAATCCAGCCAGCATTCAGGTGATAAAGTCAACAGAGGTCAACCTTCCAGGGTACAGATCAGAGCCAAGAAAGGCTGATTTAGAAAGCCAAACAGAAAACAATCAACAATTACATCTCATTGTCAAAAACACTTTTAAAAGACAGTAGATATCTTTTAAACTTTATTACAAAAAATATGTGCTTTTTGGTAATACTTTTTTTTTTTTTTTAAAGATAGGGCAGATAGCCCCAACACACTACCCTGCACACAGAAAATAATCATTGGTCTTCACTAGTGAAATAAGCAGTGGGTTGCTAAGGGCCAACTTGCCTGAACAGGCTACACAAGAACCTCAGAGCCCAACCCATTGTGAAGAAACATGGGTTACTTCTGAGGTTCTAGAATTCCCAGAAGCTCTGCTTCAGCACTGGAAGCTTTTGCTCGCAGTTTGCTTCATAGCTCTGTGAAGAAGCTGTGGCCCACACTGGGGTCCCCTCTTTTCCTAAATCCAGATGAACAGGTTTCTCTTGCTAATGAGTCTTTATCTGCTTGGATCTGCCAGAGGTGAGTGTTTGATCTAGGCTTCAGGTAAATACACCAACTCTCTTCTGTTCCTTCTCCATCCCAGGAACATCAAGTCAGCCTAATGAGCTTTCTGGCTCCATAGATCATCAAACTTCAGTTCAGCAACTTCCAGGTGAGTTCTTTTCACTTGAAAACCCTTCTGATGCTGAGGCTTTATATGAGACTTCTTCAGGCCTGAACACTTTAAGTGAGCATGGTTCCAGTGAGCATGGTTCAAGCAAGCACACTGTGGCCGAGCACACTTCTGGAGAACATGCTGAGAGTGAGCATGCTTCAGGTGAGCCCGCTGCGACTGAACATGCTGAAGGTGAGCATACTGTAGGTGAGCAGCCTTCAGGAGAACAGCCTTCAGGTGAACACCTCTCCGGAGAACAGCCTTTGAGTGAGCTTGAGTCAGGTGAACAGCCTTCAGATGAACAGCCTTCAGGTGAACATGGCTCCGGTGAACAGCCTTCTGGTGAGCAGGCCTCGGGTGAACAGCCTTCAGGTGAGCACGCTTCAGGGGAACAGGCTTCAGGTGCACCAATTTCAAGCACATCTACAGGTGAGCCATGTTTGGATGGGTGCCAGTCATTGGAAATGTCATCAGGCTTATCTTAAATTTTCAGGCACAATATTAAATTGCTACACATGTGCTTATATGAATGATCAAGGAAAATGTCTTCGTGGAGAGGGAACCTGCATCACTCAGAATTCCCAGCAGTGCATGTTAAAGAAGATCTTTGAAGGTATATGGGGACTTCATGAGGCAATTTCTGCCTCTGCTCACTAGTCTGTCTCTGCTCCTTTCAGGTGGAAAACTCCAATTCATGGTTCAAGGGTGTGAGAACATGTGCCCATCTATGAACCTCTTCTCCCATGGAACGAGGATGCAAATTATATGCTGTCGAAATCAATCTTTCTGCAATAAGATCTAGAAGCCTGGGCCCTTGCTTGTTTTGACTCAGGCAGTAAAAAGCCTCCATCACTCTATTTGGCTCATTTTATATTTAGTTCCTTCCCCAGTCAACAACTGACCACATCTGCCTCTGCCTGAGCATTAGGATGCTCAAACATCCTATCTTTCTTCTTCTATTCATGCTTTTATCCATTCTTCTCTGTCCTGTCTTCCCTGCTCCAACTCTTTCTCTCAATATTCCTGATTTTTTTTTCAATAAATTTCACATGGTTAAAGCACACAGGCTCAAGACAGACCTTTTTTTCCCCCATTAATCTAGTTGCAGGGTCAACATGAGCTTCCTTCCACACCGACACTAAACTGGGTGCATTGTTTAAGCATTCCATATTTATGAAAGTAAAGGAGTCTCCAAGGGCAGAGACAACAAAGAGGAATGCAAAGTAGGTATTAATCTTTTACAGGGTGTAAACGTGCAGGTACTTCTGACACCCCCCCTTTTCCATCCCTACACACTCTTCCATTTATTATGGCATACAAAAACTCAACTCTTCTTTGGCTCTTGAGAGTTTCTAGTCTTCAGTAGTCCACTACTAACATAATGATAATAGTATAATGATTCCTTATTTGCTATATATTGCAGCAGTTCATAATGCTTAAATCATTTTTTTCACACACAATGTTACTGAATCATCTATACAGGATAGGAGGGCAAATGGAAATACTAAACGGTCCCTCATATAAGTGTTATGTTCTTCAAGATGTTTTCACATACACGGTCTCATCTGATCCTCAGGAAAGATCCCAGAGTGGTAGACAGGAAAGATGGCATCATCCTTTTTTGCAAATAAGGAAATGTGACACAGAGATGTTTTCTTTATTCATACTCCATGTTGTTCCAAATTTACCAAGGTTACAGAGCTACAGAGAGCTATAGGCAGATTCCACAACCAAATCTGCAAGATCTAAATCTGAGCTGTTTCCACCACAATGAAAGTAGCCAGAATGGTTCTAAGAACTCTTAGAACAGTACAACAAGAAGTCAATTTTACTGTATATAAAATTTAAAATTTCAACATATATACACATCATGACCCCTTCCCCAAAATATATTGCTAACAAGCT